AGGCTCCCATGAAGGTTCTCAGGATGTCACCCGTGCTCCACTTGCGCTTGGTGTGGCCTTGTTGCTCCAGTCCAGCAGCAGCAATTGTCCTAGGTGTGGCTGTGTGCACCTGCTCCAAAGCACCTCCCCAGTCAAAACCTGCCAACTTGGGCAGGGTACCAAGCCAGGAGGAACAGCATGGGCACAGAGAGGTGAGGTAGAAGCTAAAATAAGAATAGAAATAGTAGGCCGGGTGTGGTGGCTCACACCTGTAATCTCAGCACTTTGGGAGGCCGAGGTGGGTGGATCACAAGGTCAAGAGATCGAGACCATCCTGGCCAACATGGTGAAACCCCATCTCTACTGAAAATACAAAAATTAGTCAGGTGTGGTGGCATGCACCTGTAGTTCCAGCTACTCAGGAGGCTGAGACAGGAGACTCACTTGAATCCAGGAGCCGGAGGCTGCAGTGAGTCGAGATTGCACTCCAGCCTGGCCACAGAGCAAGACTCTGACTCAAAAAAAAAAAAAAAAAAAAGAATAGAAATAGTAATAATAATGGCAAGCACTTACATAGTGATCCTATGTATTCTAAGCAGTTTACATGTATTACTTTATTTCGTTATCACAATCCCCTACAAAACAGGAGTTTTTGTTGTTGTTGTTTTTGAGACAGGGTCTGGCTGGCTCTGTCGCCCAGGCTGGAGTGCAATGGCCTGATCACAGTTCACTGCAACCTCGACCTCCTGAGCTCAAGCGATCCTCCCTCCTCAGCCTCCTAAGTAGCTGGGATTACAGGCGCACCTGAAAAGTTAAGCAGGCCAAAGCATTTGTGTAAATGGCCCGAGCACACATTTTAAGTGAGAACCATTTGAAGACTCCGAGTTTGCCTGCGAGGATTCCCAAAGGGATCTGGGCAGCTGGTGGCCCCGCCCCCTCTCTTATCGGAGCCCCCCAGCCCCTCCGTTCTCCCCACGCCTAACTTCCCTCCGGTCCCCCCCCAACCGGCCCCACGCCGCTGATTCGCTCGCAGCTTCTCCTCACCACATCCTAACCATGGCTGTGTTTCTGCAGCTGCTACCGCTGCTGCTCTCGAGGGCCCAAGGGAACCCTGGGGGTAAGCGATCCCTGGGAGAGTTGTGATAGACGGTGCCCTAACCACAGCCTCCGGCCTCTCCTAGCTTCTCTGGACGGCCGCCCTGGGGACCGGGTGAATCTCTCCTGCGGAGGAGTCTCTCATCCCATCCGCTGGGTCTGGGCACCCAGCTTCCCGGCCTGCAAGGGCCTGTCCAAAGGACGCCGACCGATCCTGTGGGCCTCTTCGAGCGGGACCCCCACCGTGCCTCCCCTCCAGCCTTTCGTCGGCCGCCTACGCTCCCTGGACTCTGGTATCCGGCGGCTGGAGCTCCTCTTGAGCGCGGGGGACTCGGGCACTTTTTTCTGCAAGGGCCGCCACGAGGACGAGAGCCGTACAGTGCTTCACGTGCTGGGGGACAGGACCTATTGCAAGGCCCCCGGGCCTACCCATGGTAGGTGCAGGCCTGTGCGCACAAGGGTACTTCAGCATCCCTCCCCGCCACGCCTTTCCCCCAGGGTCCGTGTATCCCCAGCTCCTGATCCCGCTGCTGGGCGCTGGGTTGGTGCTCGGACTGGGAGCTTTGGGCCTGGTCTGGTGGCTGCACAGGTGAGCAGGAGGGACCCGGCCTCGTTAAATGGGTGGTTCTCAAAGACTCATATGTCCCTTACAGGCGCCTGCCCCCGCAACCGATTGGACCACTCCCTAGATTTGGTGAGACTAATTCCACCCCATTTTCTTTCTCCGACACGTTGGTCACCTTCTCTCCATCCTTCAGCTCTGTCCCCCCCACATAGCTCCACTTGTGAAAACCGAGCCCCAGAGGCCAGTAAAGGAGGAAGAGCCCAAGATTCCAGGGGACCTGGACCAGGAACCGGTAAGGGCATGGGGATGGGAAGGGGATAGCCAGAATCTCTGAGGAAAATGGACCAAAAAAAAAAAAGGCCTGAACCCCAAGGAAGACTGTGGAGACCATCTTGTCTTCCTCCCCTTCCTCCTCCAGAGCCTGCTCTATGCGGATCTGGACCATCTAGCCCTCAGCAGGCCCCGCCGGCTGTCCACAGCGGACCCTGCTGATGCCTCCACCATCTATGCAGTTGTAGTTTGAAGGGAAGCCCTTACTCCAAACCTCCCAAGCTAGGGGATCCCAGCTCCCCATAATCCCTCTCCCCTCCTTGGTTCCTCACCTGGAAGAGGAAGGCACCATGGTATAGAAATAAGTGCTAGACTGGGAGTTGGGAGACCTGGGTTCCAGGCTGTCTCTGCCACTGGTCTTACTTCTAAACTTACTCCCATCTCTCCTATAACCTCCATGTCTCCCTCACCACCAGTGTCCTCTCTATACCCAATCAAGCCCTAGCTCCTTTTTTTTTTTTTTTTGAGACGGAGTCTCGCTCTGTTGCCCAGGCTGGAGTGCAGTGACACCATCTCCCTCACTGCAAGCTCCGCCTGCCGGGTTCACACCATTCTCCTGCCTCAGGCTCCTGAGTAGCTGGGACTACAGGCGCCCGCCACCACGCCCAGCTAATTTTTTGTATTTTTAGTAGAGACGGGGTTTCACTGTGTTAGCCAGGATGGTCTTGATCTGCTAACCTCGTGATCCACCCGCCCCGGCCTCCCAAAGTGCTAGGATTACAGGTGTGAGCCACCGCGCCCGGCCTGATTCTTTAAGCTGTTTTTCTTTGTTGCTGGTGTTTTCTTTTTGGACTCCTCTTCCTTGCTCCATATCCCTACAGTATTTCCCACCATTCTAGGTTTGTCCCTTTCTCTTCTTCTGGGACACTCTCATCAACAGTCAGTCCTCAGCCCCCTCCTCTGCAAATGACACTCAGAACTCTCTCTGGCTCAGATCTCAGATTTGGGATTAACAAACTTCCACTTAGACATTCTGCCTGACTGACCTCAGGCATTTCGCACTCTGAATGTCAAACCCAACTCATTGTCATCTCTGAAGCTGCTCACTTAATTCTCCTCTGTATTCTCTTTAACAACCCAGTTGCCCAACCCAGAAACTGGGAGTCACGCAGACCTCCTTTCTCTCTTACTCCCACACAATGAGCCATGAAGTCCAGTCTTTCTATCTTAACATCACTGTCAAACCCACACTGTATTCCATGCCCAGCGCTGCCACGTGAATGTACTCTGCTCACTTCCTTCCTGGATTACCCATAGCCCCACCTCATCCTCCTACCCTTGCTTTCCTCCCTGAAGTCAGAGAGATCCTACTCAAGAGATAACTGCTCCTGACAGCCCTTATTACAGAACTGAAGTACTCTCCTTAGCTTCAGCTCTGTGCCCACGTGCCTTGGCTTTGGATACAAGGTACTACAGCACTTTGTCCACTCTCCAGGCTTACCTGTGTCATTCCACATGCACATCTTAGAAAATGCCAGCCTTAGAGAATTCTCCCTAGCCCCAAAATGTCTTTGCCCAGTGCAATTCCTTCTTCCTGTATTACCCCTTTCCCTCCTTCACACTATCTGCCTGGCTAATTCTTATTTATCCTTAGTTCAAGTATGGCCTTTTCTGGGAAGGTGACCCTCCTTGGCCACCCCTTGCATATACTTTGATGCCCTAGGGCACACCCCCTTTATTTCCCTCATAGAAACAGCCTTCTGTAAATTGTTCCATGACAACCTGTATTTCAATTTGTAAGAAATTTGCATGTACTGTGAGCTCCCCAACGTCAGGAGACTGACCCTTTTGATATCATTGCTAAGCCTCATTAAATGAATGAATGAAAATGAATGTCCCTGGAAGTGTCATTTCTTTTTCTTTAT